TTCTGTTATGTGGAACTTTGCATAAGAAATTTTTCCAAGTATATTCTACACATTTTTTAGAATGGCGTGATACTTTCCTATAGTCCTAATTCAGTTTTTTTAATATTGCTGTTTAAATGTGAAATCTTACACAACGATAATTTGTATCTTTTCAGGCACTAAACTTTCTTCTGTTATTAAATGTAACATTTAGCTGAAACATACGTAACTCCAATATCAGTAAAGAATCAAAGATTTTCAAATAAGACTAAAGGAAAACATTCAAACATAATGTTATTGTATGCTGAAAATATTTATATGTGTCAGAAAGTAAGTTCCTTTCTCCCTTAATCAAACACTCAAGAATCGGACTATAATTTATCCACTTCACTACTATTTTGTTCAATTATTACAAATTTTAATTTTTTAAAAGTTTTCCAAACAACATTAGTAATGTTATTTCTGATTTATGAGTCACTAAGACAAATGGCTAACACATAAAGAGTATTTGCATTATTAAAATTAAGTTTTCAGAGATCAATTAATAGTGCTATAAATGAGTCATTTAAAATTAACTCCCAGTCCCTGTCTTTTCCTCCGCTTTCCAGAGGAACTATTTCTGAACTGTCCCAGTGAAAAGTATTTTTGCCTGTGTTGAGCTTTGAGAGGGATGTATTTTTAGAACACCAATATTACACTATCACCCATAGGGTAGACATAAAAAAACACTGCTTTTTGCTGATGAAACTTAGTGACCCCGTCCCTTGGAGTTGGCACATTCAACTGTCTGCTGCCTACCAAGGGTCAACCCACAGTCGTGAAGTGTACCAGTAAGTGCTCCACATTCCCACTGGGGCCTTCTATCTTCCTAAGAGTGTTCTCTGACAGGGCTGTTCCCTGCCCAGTGAAACAAAGGACCAAAGATTTTCTCAAAAATGTTTAAAAATTTGACCCATGTAACGCGGACACTCCACACTCACGGAAGTGGGCAGAAGGGGGAGGGGGAAAAAAAAGGAAAGAAAAGCTTCTTCAGCCTCAGCGCGGAGCAGCTGCTCTTCCTTACCCAGACGGGACAGTCGTGGACCACCAGCTTGACATTCCCAAACGCACTGGCCTGATACTCGGTGAACACCGGACGCGCGACCGTGCTGGCCGCGTTCAGCAACAAGCTGCTCTCGTCCCCGGAGACCAGAGGGCTTCTCCCCAGGTAAGTGCGGATAAGCCCCGACGGCCGGTTGTCCTGGTGGAATGTGTCCCCCTCGTTCCCCAGCGCCACGATGTGGATGGACCTGCACGGACAGAGGGGGCGAGGGGAGAAGGGAAGCACGGTCAGCGCGCGGGTCTCTCCTCGGAACAGGAAGTGCGGGGGACAGCGCGCGGCGAGGATGGGCACCAGCCCCTGTCCCTGGGGCGCACGGCACGCGCTGGAGAGAGACAATGGCAGGACGGCGGCGCGTACGTACATGATCTCAAATCCAAGGGCAGGGAATTTTCTAAAATTTTCTCTTCTGATTGGCAGGTTCAGCCATTTAGGAAAGATTGGTGACCTATCTGCATGATGGCATTAACTACAAGGATCATCGAAGAGCCACAGTCACAAAGCCAGTCTCTGAATATGGTTCAAAGAAATCTTATAACTCTCTGAACAGGTATGCAAATAATTGCATGTAATGTATATATGATGTTAATCTCATTCAAAAAATACCTTCACAGAAGCAACCGAATATATGGACCCCATGACCCAGCTGTATTAGTCTGTTCTCATGCTGCTAATAAAGACATACCTGAGACTGCATAATTTATAAAGGGAAGAGGTTTAATGGACTCACAATCATGGCAGAAGGTGAAGGAGCAAAGGCATGTCTTACATGGTGGCAGGTAAGAGAACATGTGCAGGAGAATTGCCCTTTCTACTCCTTCCTCCTCACCTCTTTCACAACAGGACGTGTATTCGTCAACACTACTTGGAGGGCCGGTACTTCCAAGGAAGTCACCTTTGCAGTCGATCTATGTGCACTGTTCTCAGAGCCAGCTCGCACCCATGAAGAACAACACAACTTACCGGTCATAGGAGCAGAAAGTGTCAACCTTGCAGCAGGATTTGGACACTCTGGGAGCCAAACTGGATGTGGAAGCTCCAAAGGTACAGAAAAAGAACTCCAAAATGTTGACTTTCTATATGAGGATGCAGCATTCTTCCCTTCCAGAGGATGCAGCAATAAGGCACCATCTTGGAAAAGGAGACTGATCCTCAAAAAATGTCAGTGCCTCAATCTTGGACTTCCCAGCCTCTAAAACGGTGAGAAATAAATTTCTGTTCTTTATAAATTACTATGGATTAGTTTATTTTCTCCTTACCAAAGGTTTACAAAGTCCTCTTGGAGAAGCAGATTCCTGTGGGAACCTGGTTAAATCTCCCAAGCTAGCAGTGTTTTTACTACAATAAGACAGTGATTAATTGTGTCCCACTGGGCACTGTCCTGATAAGGTAAGAGACTGAGCCTGCTTCCAAAGAATTATTCATTTAAAACTTCTTCCCATTCCCCGTTGAGTTTTGCTCCAGGCTTGGAAGTCTACAGTGGAAGAGTGAGGGAACTTTGGTCAGCTGCTTTTCCTCTCCTCAGCTCTCCTCCCTCATCGGTTTCTGCTTTTGGCCTCTTCAAAGCTGCAAGAGGGAAGGAGAAAAGGTAAGATAGGAAAAGCTCTTACTTAACTGCATAGAAGGTCTAAACATTTTCTCTTGTGACCCAGGATTTCCCAAGCTTGGCCAACCTATGATTGAAAGTGGGATCACAAGAATAATGATAACCTGGATTTCACTGGTTTTGCCCCATCTGCAAAACTTCAAGTCTCTACAAAGGCCTGAATCTGCTGTCTCCTAAGTATTTTTGGGAATTCCCATGGGGTGTCTAATTATCAGGAACAAATCTGGTAAGCAGCCTGGCAAGTGGCATCTGCTTGGCGTTTTCTTTTTCCTAACCTCTTTTTGTCTTAGTCGAGGGGATCCAGAAAGCAATCATGGACCTTGTAGATGAGTTTAAAGATGAATTTCCCACCATCCTAAGATTATCACAGTCTAATCAGGTAATGTGATTTTATAACCTTTAAAAGGAATACATCAGTTACTTTTCAAAGGCCTATTTTTCAGAAAAGAGAACCTGCGCAGAAAACATCCAAAATCAGGATGGCTATTGCTTTAGCTAAGATTAATCGAGCAACATTAATTCGTGGATTAAACAGCATATCCAGATCCTCCAAATCAGTGGCCAAACTTCTGCATCCTCAGCTTGCATGCAGACTTTTAGAGCTAAGGGACATATCTGGTCGTCTGCTGAGGGAAGTTAATGCGCCGAGGCAACCCCTATATAACATTCAGGTAAGGGAATACTGCATATGCACAATTCCCCTGTTTATTAAGAAAATCTTTTCTGTTTTTGCAGGTCAGAAAGGGTTCTTTGTTTGAAATCATCTCCTTTCCAGCAAAGACTGCTTTAACTAGCATAATATATGCTTCATATGCAGCACTAATTTATTTGGTAAGTTAAGAAAATTATTAGAATCTAGAAATACTTCACTTTACAAACTCTTTTTATTGTATAGGCAGTCTGTGTTAATGCTGTGCTGAAGAAGGTAAAGAACATCTTCCAGGAAGAAGAATCCATAAGGCAAAACAGAGAGGAGAGTGAAAATTGTAGAAAAGCCTTTTCTGAGCCTGTGCTTTCGGAGCCTATGTTTGCTGAAGGTGAAATCAAAGCAAAACCTTATAGGTCATTGCCGGAGAAGCCAGACATTTCAGATTACCCCAAGCTTCTTGCTAATAAGCAGAGTAATAACATCCAAGTTTTACATTCTGTGTTTGACCAATCAGCTGAAATGAATGAGCAAATCTGAATACAGGTATCACTGAACAGAACTTAAGAGTTATCTATTTAATGGCACATTTCATCTGACAAAACTCAGAGTCTAGTTTACATATTCTGAATTGCTCTGCTTTCTTAAAAAAAAGAGAAGGGGGCTACTATTAAAATGTCATTTTCTAGTATTTACATGATAGAGTAAATAAAATGAATATTGATGTGGAATATATGTACTGACTACATACTTTTAATGAACAAGAAAATCCATCCTCTGGTAGGTTAGACTTTACACTGTGGTTTATAATATAAGCATATTTATAATACATTAATGTTTTTATTAAAGACTTGTTTTGAGTGTCTAATTCTTTACTTGG